GCAAGGACAAAACTCACGCCTGGGATAGCATGTGAAAAACAGATGTTCGATGAATACCATCTTGTCGACTTCTTGCTTTTTTACATTTTCATGTTATATTTTCCCTTTATCGGTTTGCAGTCAGCTCTAAGCAAACAGTTAATGAATTTTTCACACTTAGAAACAAATGTCTCCATTGTGACAATGGAGACAATTTTTGAGCACTGTCTCAAATCTGGTGATAATTTTTTTTTAAGTGAAAGGAAGTTTATTAGGAAAGTAAAGGAACAAAGAATGACTACTCCATAGGCAGAACAGCCTGGTGACAACTTTTAAAAAGTAAAAACTTTATTACAAAAACATTTGTTTATTGTAGAAAAGCTTTATTAAATAAAGCTAAGCAAAAATAAGGAGGGAAAGATCACAATCAGTATACATCTTGCAGACCTTTAAAGAATTATTTTTGAAAAAACGGATATATACTGTTTTGTAACTATGTCTCCTAACAAATAGTCGCAACATCTCATTAATAAATATTCACCTGCAGAATTATTTTAAACGGCTGCATGGCATTTGGATGTACCACAAGATACACAACAAATTTCCTGATGTTGGCCATTTTGGTTAATTCCACTTTACTCACAATTACTAATAACGTTGCGAGCTATAGCAATAACTTTGAAACTGCAGAGAATTTCCTTAATTCTTTCTTACAATTCCAGTAGAATACGATGGTGTCCCTTCTCCGACAAAAGGGAATATTTGGGCATTATCACTGCCAAAGAAAAATGCCTTTTTGATGGGTGAAAATGCTACCTCATCGCGTTATTGGCAGGTCCTCGATTATCGGCGAGTCACTGAGGTTCCGAGAGGGGCGTCTCTGCTCACGCAAACAGCTACCCAGCCGCCTCCCACGGTCTGACCTCAGCCAAGGTGACGCGGCTTAAAGTCAACCGGCGGAAAGAGAGTCGAACGGGACGCGTGCGTGGGAAAGCGCATGAGCGTACGTGCGAGCGCGCATGAGCGTACGTGCGTGTGCGCGTGCGCTCGAGAGCGTCATCGCCCCCGACTGTGGAGAAGTGTCCGGGGTAGCCCCGTTACAGGTATCGCTGGCTACCCTCCTCCTTCGCCCCTCCTTTCCTCCTTTACATTCAAATCAAGTCGGGGTTGAATTTCGAGAGGGGAGTCCGAGGACCTGGGGCCTGATTTCTTTTTCTCTCGCCATGCTTCTTCGGGCTGTGTACATGTGTGGTGGTGCCTGAGAGGCGATACAGGGAATGGCTACACTCTTTTACTCCCGCCCCTGGCCTTCGTAGTACCCTTGAAGTGATCCACTAGTCGTAACCCCTCCTTCCACCAATGATTCAATTGGAGAAGTTTAGAGGAGTGGAAAGACTTGTCCCCTTCCCCCATCGCAAGCTTGGTCACAGAGTGTATTGCCAACCCATGTATCCAGACGCTCAGTCTAGGGCTCTTGGCCCTGGGTAGCGTTTTGAAAAGGCTGGTTATCCTTAAGTACTGAAGATTGATAAAGCCCACTTACTTACTTAAAAGAATATGCCCTGAAATGTGTTTTCTGTGCCACTGACACCAGAAATGCTATTTAGAAGAAGTTATCAGTAATCCTGACAAAGGATGCTTCCTGCAGCTCAAATCAGGCTGGAGGTGCCTTTATATTTTTCATTGAATTACTGTTTTGGTGACTCGAATGAATCATCAATTCATTTATTTGTCTTCAAATGTCTGACGGCACTTAAGGTCTAAAAAAGAAGGTAAGTTTAAACAGATAGTTTGATGTTAAGGTATACCTCCTAGGTGTGTTGTGGTCTTTTACAGGAATGTGTTTCTGATCATCTGAATCTTAATCATGTCCAACTGCCTGCAAAATTTCCTGAAAATTACAAGCACTCGTCTTCTATGTTCAAGATTATGCCAACAGTTAAGAAGTAAAAGGAAGTTTTTCGGAACTGTGCCAATATCCAGATTGCATAGGCGAGTTGTCATTACAGGCATTGGCTTAGTGACTCCTCTTGGTGTTGGAACTCACCTGGTTTGGGATCGTCTTATCGGAGGAGAGAGTGGAATTGTTTCACTGGTTGGTGAAGAGTATAAGAGTATCCCTTGCAGTGTTGCTGCTTATGTGCCAAGAGGTAGTGATGAAGGTCAGTTCAATGAACAAAACTTTGTGTCCAAATCAGATATCAAGTCCATGTCTTCTCCCACCATCATGGCCATTGGGGCTGCAGAATTAGCCATGAAGGATTCTGGCTGGCATCCTCAGTCAGAAGCTGATCAAGTGGCTACTGGTGTTGCAATTGGCATGGGAATGATTCCTCTTGAAGTTGTTTCTGAAACTGCTTTGAATTTTCAGACAAAAGGTTACAATAAAGTTAGCCCATTTTTTGTCCCTAAGATTCTGGTCAATATGGCAGCAGGCCAGGTCAGCATTCGATATAAACTCAAGGGCCCAAATCATGCAGTATCCACAGCCTGTACCACAGGAGCTCATGCTGTGGGAGACTCATTTAGATTTATAGCCCATGGTGATGCTGATGTGATGGTGGCTGGAGGTACAGATTCTTGTATTAGCCCTTTATCTCTTGCTGGGTTTTCCAGAGCCCGGGCTCTGAGCACAAACTCAGATCCCAAGTTGGCATGTCGACCATTTCATCCAAAGAGAGATGGTTTTGTAATGGGAGAAGGTGCAGCTGTGCTGGTGCTGGAAGAATATGAACATGCTGTTCAAAGAAGAGCCCGGATCTATGCAGAAGTTTTGGGCTATGGACTCTCAGGTGATGCTGGTCACATAACTGCCCCTGATCCTGAAGGAGAAGGTGCCTTAAGGTAAAGATGGGTTATTTCCTTCGAAATATTTCGTCCTGATAAATGTCTTTTCTTGTTTTATTAGGTGTATGGCTGCTGCTTTAAAAGATGCAGGTGTGCAGCCTGAGGAGATATCCTATATCAATGCACATGCTACTTCCACACCATTGGGAGATGCTGCTGAAAACAAAGCTATCAAACATCTCTTCAAAGACCATGCATATGCCCTTGCAGTTTCCTCAACTAAGGGAGCAACAGGACATCTGCTGGGAGCTGCAGGGGCAGTCGAGGCAGCTTTTACCACATTAGCTTGTTATTATCAAAAACTACCACCTACTTTAAACCTGGATTGTTCGGAACCAGAATTTGATCTCAACTATGTTCCACTAAAGGCACAGGAATGGAAAACTGAGAAAAGATTTATTGGCCTCACCAATTCCTTTGGTTTTGGTGGTACTAATGCAACACTTTGTATTGCTGGACTGTAGAACATATAATTTGTAATTAAATACTGATTTTTAAATGCTATATGTGAAGAAATTATGCATTTATGTATT